CCTCGCTGGCTGGCGGGGTTTCTGTTTCCTTGCAAACAGGGGTTTGTCCTTCTGCTGAACTTTCACCTCCCGAACTCGCCTTCTTTCATTGGACAAAGTGCAGAAAGAAAGAGGAGAGACCGAGGGAGGACGGGAGAGAGGGAGAAAGGGGGTTGAAAACACCACCTCCCACCCCGCTCTCCTTCAACTGTCACTGATGGCAAAACACTTTCACTTTTAACTGGAGGAAACTCACATTCTAGCCTGTCCTCTCCCCTCCCTTTCATATTTTTAGCTCAGAATCCAAGCAAATAGCCATCGCATTCCCATCTTCGTCCCTAGTTAACACTCTCCCTTCTCGTTTTTTCCGCTGTCTGAATGGGCCCCCCATTTCCCATCTCCTGAGGAATCTCCCCCTCCGCCCCCCTGCCCCTTATTTTCCAGGTCTTTCCTGCCAGATCCCTCTGTTGCCAGGGACTGCTCTGGCGTTCCCTTCCTCTCTCTGGTCCGCGGGGCTCTGCCTCCCTCTCCTCTTTCCAATCCTGCCTGGACGCCCCTCACTTCCCCCTCCCTGGATCCCTCCCCCCAACCCCCCCCCCCATTCTTTGGCAATTGCGATTTTTTTTTTCTGGGAGCCCGGTTGTTTACCCAGCAGGTGGATGTGACGTCAGGGACGCACAACAGCAAAAAATAACAACATCTCCCTCCGCGACGTGTTGGCCTCTCTCGCGCGCCTTATTTATTTATTTGTTCCGGGATGTCGGGGGGGAGGGGGGAGGGAGGAGGGGGGTGGGCGCCAGCGCCCCGGCGAACGGCAAAGAGGGAGCCGCTCCCGCTCGGGGGGCCGCTGGAGTGCCCAGCGGGGTGCGTGAAGCGGAGAGGGGACCCCTGCGGGAGGTAGAGGGTCGGGCCGGGGTGCGCCCCCGGGCCGGTGCTGCCCGCGCCTCTGCCGCCGCCGCCGCCGCCACCGGCGCTGGCTGGGCTCCGGGAAGCTAGTCCGGAGCGGAGGAATCTATTGTTATTTATTGTGTGGCGGTTGCACGCTGTACTCGCGGCGGCCCGGCCCTCGCCCGGGAGTGCGTGTGTGCGCGCGTGTGTGCGCGAGTGAGTGTGTGCGCGGGGTGCGCGCGCGGGCGGGAGTGGGCGCGCGCGGGGAAAGGCCCGAAAACACCTTAGTTTGCACCGAGAGACCATTTGCAGCGGGTGAGTTTGTATTTTTCCATTTCTGCTCCACTTGAGGGTCGCCCCGGTTTCTTGTCGACTGCAGAACCCGAAAGTTTGTAAGAGGAAGAGAGCGCGCGGCGAGCGAGCGAGCGGGCCGGGGGCAGCGGCAGCGGCGCCGGGGACCATGGTGCTGCCGGCGCCTCCTCCGCGGGCGTGAAGGCGGCGCTCCTACTCCCTCCCCGGACTCCGCGGGTAAGTCGAGGCGGCCGCGGGCGCGGGGTCCAAGTTATGTGTAAAAAATATTTTTGTGTTGCAGTGTCCCAGAAGCTTTTGTTGACAATTCCAGTTTCCGAACAAAACATTTCGGCAATGGTGAGGGCTTCGATCCCTTCTCTGATTTGCTGTCAGCCATGAACGGATGGATGTGATGCCTGCTAGCCAAAAGGGTGAGTGAATGAATGTTTGTGATTATTCATCTCACTTAACCTCTTCTTTTCTTTTTGCTTTCAGCTTCCCTCTGTGTGTTGCAGTCCTGTGGCATTATGCATGCCCCCTCCCAGTGACCCCAGGCTTTTTATGGCTGTGAGACACGTTAAAATTTCAGGGTAAGTGACAGACACCACTGATGCTGTATACCATTCAGATTTTGATGTTCTCTTTTGTTTTCAGGGTAAGACGTGACCTTTTGAGGTGACTATAACTGAAGATTGCTTTACAGAAGCCAAAAAAGGTAAATGCAAATGTGATTAGTGAAGTTATATCCCCTCCCCCCATCTTGGAAATCCTTGTATCAGGTTTTTGAGTCATGATGCAAGAATCTGGGACTGAGACAAAAAGTAACGGTTCAGCCATCCAGAATGGGTCGGGCGGCAGCAACCACTTACTAGAGTGCGGCGGTCTTCGGGAGGGGCGGTCCAACGGAGAGACGCCGGCCGTGGACATCGGGGCAGCTGACCTCGCCCACGCCCAGCAGCAGCAGCAACAGGTACTGGGCTTTGGAGTCTTGGGAGGTGGAGGAACGCAAAGGATTTTCTTGTTTTTCCTTCCAGGCACTTCAGGTGGCAAGACAGCTCCTTCTTCAGCAGCAACAGCAGCAGCAAGTTAGTGGATTAAAATCTCCCAAGAGGAATGACAAACAACCAGCTCTTCAGGTAACAATTCTTTTTCTTTTTAAATTGACATTGGCTTCCTATTTATCCTTCATTAACATTCTAGGTTCCCGTGTCAGTGGCTATGATGACACCTCAAGTTATCACTCCCCAGCAAATGCAGCAGATCCTCCAGCAACAAGTGCTGAGCCCTCAGCAGCTCCAGGTTCTCCTCCAGCAGCAGCAGGCCCTCATGCTTCAACAGGTAATTGTCCTTCCTCCACCTCCAGCCTGTCTCTGTTACTTACCGTCCTCTCTTTCCTTTGTAGCAGCAGCTTCAAGAGTTTTATAAAAAACAACAGGAACAGTTGCAGCTTCAACTTTTACAACAACAACATGCTGGAAAACAGCCTAAAGAGGTACCGACAATACATATTTTACTTTCAAACCACCATCTCATTTTTTCTTCCTGATTTCTTACAGCAACAGCAGGTGGCTACCCAGCAGTTGGCTTTTCAGCAGCAGCTTTTACAGATGCAGCAGTTACAGCAGCAGCACCTCCTGTCTTTGCAGCGCCAAGGCCTTCTGACAATTCAGCCCGGGCAGCCTGCCCTTCCCCTTCAACCTCTTGCTCAAGGTATGCGTTGATTTTACAGAAGGCATAGCTCTATTGATTTAATTATCCAATTTGTTTGTTTCAGGCATGATTCCAACAGAACTGCAGCAGCTCTGGAAAGAAGTGACAAGTGCTCATACTGCAGAAGAAACCACAGGCAACAATCACAGCAGTTTGGATCTGACCACGACATGTGTCTCCTCCTCTGCACCTTCCAAGACCTCCTTAATAATGAACCCACATGCCTCTACCAATGGACAGCTCTCAGTCCACACTCCCAAAAGGGAAAGGTAGGAACCAGCCACTGAGATGGGTCCAAAACCATTCTCTGGTCTTCTGTGTGTTTTCTTTCAGTTTGTCCCATGAGGAGCACCCCCATAGCCATCCTCTCTATGGACATGGTGTATGCAAGTGGCCAGGCTGTGAAGCAGTGTGCGAAGATTTCCAATCATTTCTAAAGTAAGAATGATTTTATTTTGTTTTCTTCTTTTTTCACTTAATGATTTTCTATGTATTGTTGCAGACATCTCAACAGTGAGCATGCGCTGGACGATAGAAGTACAGCCCAATGTAGAGTACAAATGCAGGTTGTACAGCAGTTAGAGCTACAGGTAAAACCACATTTATTTTTAATATTAACCTCAGAGAAATAACAAAGCATTTTCTTCTTGCCAGCTTGCAAAAGACAAAGAACGCCTGCAAGCCATGATGACCCACCTGCATGTGAAGTCTACAGAACCCAAAGCCGCCCCTCAGCCCGTAAGTATTGATCCCCACCAAGGGGAAAAAAAGGTCTTCTAAGACGTTGTTTTTTTCCTTGCAGTTGAATCTGGTATCAAGTGTCACTCTCTCCAAGTCCGCATCGGAGGCTTCTCCACAGAGCTTACCTCATACTCCAACGACCCCAACCGCCCCCCTGACTCCCGTCACCCAAGGCCCCTCTGTCATCACAACCACCAGCATGCACACGGTGGGACCCATCCGCAGGCGGTACTCAGACAAATACAACGTGCCCATTTCGTCAGGTAGATACTCCACCTTTTGCCTCACGTAGAGTTGATAATTAATAGGACAATGATTCTTATTCAGCAGATATTGCGCAGAACCAAGAATTTTATAAGAACGCAGAAGTTAGACCACCATTTACATATGCATCTTTAATTAGGCAGGTAAGTAAATAACACAGTATATGAAATTCTGTTAAATTATCTTCTGTTACATTCTGCTTCACAGGCCATTCTCGAATCTCCAGAAAAGCAGCTAACACTAAATGAGATCTATAACTGGTTCACACGAATGTTTGCTTACTTCCGACGCAACGCGGCCACGTGGAAGGTAAGCTTTCTCAGGCCTGTTTATTCTTGGATTGTAAATGTTCTCTCTTTTATACTTGCTGCAGAATGCAGTGCGTCATAATCTTAGTCTTCACAAGTGTTTTGTGCGAGTAGAAAACGTTAAAGGGGCAGTATGGACAGTGGATGAAGTAGAATTCCAAAAACGAAGGCCACAAAAGATCAGTGGGTACGTCCACCATGTTTGAACTTCTTAGCCTATAACTTTGAGTTTTTATGTTTTTCTTACACAGTAACCCTTCCCTTATTAAAAACATGCAGAGCAGCCACGCCTACTGCACACCTCTCAATGCAGCTTTACAGGTAAGATTAACGGCCGTCCCGAATATGCAGCAGTCTTCATAAATTTTCTCTTGGTTGATGACAGGCTTCAATGGCTGAGAATAGTATACCTCTATACACTACCGCTTCCATGGGAAATCCCACTCTGGGCAACTTAGCCAGCGCAATACGGGAAGAGCTGAACGGGGCAATGGAGCATACCAACAGCAACGAGAGTGACAGCAGTCCAGGCAGATCTCCTATGCAAGCCGTGTGAGTATTGTCCACCCAACAGGTCTTTGCTAACCCTCACTGAACCTCTGCATATTTTTTCCAGGCATCCTGTACACGTCAAAGAAGAGCCCCTCGATCCAGAGGAAGCTGAAGGGCCCCTGTCCTTAGTGACAACAGCCAACCACAGTCCAGATTTTGACCATGACAGAGATTACGAAGATGAACCAGTAAACGAGGACATGGAGTGACTATCGGGGCGGGCCAACCCCGAGAATGAAGATTGGAAAAAGGAAAAAAAAAAAAACACGTCAAAAGTTAGCAGTGAAATTGTTCTCCATTTGTTGTACAGTCTGGAGGATTTTCACTACGTTTTGACAACTCTGAAATGTGTTAACTCTTAGTGCCATCAAGAACCCCATTTGGGAGTATTTTTGATTTTTCTACTTTTTGTTGAAAAAAGGAATTTGTACTCTGTGCATTGGATGGACTTGTTTGGTACTTGGGATTTTCCTCTCTTAACCGTCAACATCAGTGTTGTAAATTTGCTAAACTGATTCACTTTTAGCAGCAGACTTTGAACTGCAGTCCTGCCAACGTTGGACACTGAGGACGCCCGACAGAGCTTGTGCACCTAAGCTGCAGACCAAGCCTTTGCCCAGAATTTAAGGATTCCAATGGACGACCTATTTGCACAGTACTGCATGTTGATTATCACTGCCTTTACTCCTTTTTTTTTTTTTTTTTTTTTTTTTTTTTTGCTTCCAGTTGGGATGGGGAAGGCCTTTGTGTGTGTATTGGGGGGAGGGGTTAAAAAATAATTATCCCAAACTTTTTAATGTATTGCTTTTTTTTTTTTTTTTTTTCCTTCTACTATACCATTTTAAGTTCTGACCTCAGGCCTCCATTTGGGCCGATGGCCTCTTGGAGGCTTAAAGTTTTCTGTACCTTGTGATGAATGTTAATAGGTGTTTTTATTATACAAAGCTGAATGTCATTTCTCGTTTGTAGCTTTCTGTCACTCATTCCATCTTCCTTCAGACATCACCACGTTTCTCTAAAGTCAGAAAACATTCCGTTTTGGTCTTTTTCAAAAAGGTCCCAAATGCTGCACTCTACACATGAAGGCCCTCTCACACAGACGTGACGTCCTGCCAGAAAGAGAATGAATGACAGAAAAAAAAAAGAGAGACAAACTCTAGGAACAATGCCGATTCATTCCACGCAGCAGTATTGGGGGTGGTTCGGGGGAGGGGTGTTTCGGATTTTCTTTTTTTCTTTTCTTTTCTTTTTTTTTTTTTGCAGCAACCATTAATAAATGCCACCACATTCTACCAGCACAAGGAAACATAGGCAGCACTGAAAAAAAAAAAAAAGCTCATATTAATTAGACTGACAATATGGCCTTGGAAGGCTCTCCCTTGTGGAACCAAGTTGCCATGGGCCTTGGGTGCTCTGCGATAACGGGTGTGGGTTGGTTTTGTTTGCAAAATGGCCAAAAAAAAAAACCGGCTTCCCCGAGCAGCTGCCCTGAAAGTAGGGGTGGCGGCGGCGGCGCTGAGTTTATACATTAGTTCAGACCTACTTGGTGGCATTAAACTGTTTGAATGCAAATTCGATTTCAGATTGAACTTGTTAAGGGAGTTAACGAGGGCTGAGTTCAGCAAATGCTAAAGTGTTAATTTCAAATATGCAAATTTGGTACTGCAGTTTGTTATGCAATATTATATCACCAACCCAGTATCACAAAAACTCATAGAAGATATCATGTAGGCCCTGGGCTTTGGGGGGGTCCCAAACATGGTATGCAGAAATGTGATGGTTACAGGTCAGTACAACCTCAGTCCTTAGAACCCCTCCACACTTCAGCTCTGCACCCACTTTCCTGTCATTTATTTATATAGGACTGTAGTTTTTTTTAGTTCGAGAGCCTTTCGAAGCTTAATTTATATTCTTTCTTTGTACCTTTTTTCTAAAATTACCAAAGATATTACACAAAGGTAAATTATGTTCTCTGTTTTATGCTTTATCTGATGAAGCCAAATATCCTCTTATTGTTGATCAAAGGAGGCAAAAGAATTTAGAGGCAAATGACAAGCGATAGGCTATTGCAACCTGAGAAAGAGAACTGCTCCTTCATCGTAAATTTAGAAGACCAAGTAGATAATGGAACCAAAGTTGTTACTTTTTTCTAGTAGTTATTTTTCCTTTTTCTTTTTGTGTACCTCTACAGAGACCAAAACTCATTCTCTTAAAGAGATTTTATGGGGCTACTGCAGATAAAAATAGGACACAATATTAAAGGAGCTACAGAAGGAAGGGAGTCCCATCTCAAAAAAAAAATGAATGTATGCCACTGCAATTAGAGTATCCAATAAAGGAGACAGTTTAGAGTCAGGACAGAAAAGCTTCCATAATTGAACTAGATTACATAATAGTATTTCTAGAAAAAGAGATATTTTTAGATTGTATGCCACTTTTGTTTAAGAACTGTGCTGTGATCACTGTATTAATTTTGGTTTATCTTGGCATATATCCTTCAGTTTGTTTTTATTTTTAATTTTTCCTTTTTTTCCGATTAGGCTTTGGTCAGCATTTTTCATTTAAAGAAAAGTAACACTCCCATCCACTCATAAGCTTGGTACAAAAACTTCTCTGGCAGTTACTTTTGAAGCTTCACTCTGCTTTCTGTATAAAGGGCAGTCTGTGGTCACGCAAGACTTTAAAAAAAAAAAAAAAAAAAAAAAAAAAAAAAAAAAAAAAAACTTTTCCAGGCAGCTTCATGATGTGCAGGCAGTAGCCAGACAGGGTCATGGGAAGGGGGCCCTGTGCTTCTAAACTGAGTGGTTGCTGGTTAGTTTGGTATTCAAAAGAGGATAAAAATCTGGTAGATTAGTTCATTCTCAGCATGTGTAGCTAGACATGAGTAAAGATAACAGCATGAGAAACTGTTAGTACGCATACCTCAGTTCAAACCTTTAGGGAATGATTAAAATTTAAAAAAAAAACATTTCACTCAGTTGCACTTAGTCGTATGTCTTGCATGCTTAGTCTAAAGACTGTAGCAAAAAAAAAAAAAAAAGAAAAATTAGATTTTACATATCTTTGCAGGTATCACAGCCTTGCAGAAGAACCAACTGAAAAAAAAATTCTCAGGCTTTACAGCAAGCAAACTTCACTATGATTTTTACAATTCTGATTCTGTATCCCCTGGGGGTTATCCCAGTTGCTTCTTTAGGATGGGGTTTATTACGTTGTACATATATCCCGATGTGTCTGTGTGAATCTTTGTCTTTTTTGGGGGAGGGCAGAGGGCGGTTCTTTTTTTAGATATTGTTCCTAAAAAGGAATAAATGCATACACCTGTTTGTCAAAACACCTTTGCTTTTTGTGCAACTGCTTTATATTAACGATACTAAAAAAAAATAGCTTTGGAAAAAAAACTACTGTATGTAACGGAATTGCAGAATATGCTGCACATGTATTTTATTTAGTTATCCTTGCTTTAAGAATATTGGATGACATTTCCTGACATGTGGGAGGGAGAAACTCCCTAACTTTTTTTTTCTGCTTTTAAACTGTAACATAGTTGAAGATTTCTTTTTTCTGTTCTCATTGATTGGAGCATTTTGTACAGGTTTTGTGTGTGTGTGTGTGTGTGTGTGCGCGCGTGCGTGTGTGTTAATCTGTTTTTTGATACATTCCTATCCCTTGTGTTTATCCTACCACTGCCTTCCTGGCTATCTTAAACAAGTTCATACATTTGAAAAGAAAAAAAAATGTTGTTTAAAAAATGTTTTCTCCTGCTGCAGTAAATATTTTGCATGATGAAATTCCAGGGTCACACTTTTCCAAGTTTATCAGTGAAGTAGTGATTAACAATGGGGAGTGTCAAAACTATTGAACTTTTGTATAAAAAAAAAAAAACTTTACAAGGTGCCAAGATGTAAAGAAAATCTGTTACTTTTTTTTTCTCAAAGAAAAGCATACATTAGGGAGGTAGTCCCGTGTGTCAGACAAATGCACTGTCAGGAATGAGGATCCAACCTACCTGTCCCTAGAGTCCGTCTTGTAAGATGAGTTAGGCTGCCCCTTGGACCAGCCACAAAATGGAATATCAAGGCTTATGTACATACGTGAAGAGTTACCACCAGTCCTGCCACCTTTGGACAGCTCTAACACCATCCCCAGCATCCAGTCAGACCTAGTAAAGAAAACCTTGGATTCTTAACCCAAGATAGGCTGTAAATCACTAGCTTTTTTTTCCTCATGAAAAAAAATAGAGTTAAAAAATATTTCCTCTCTTTTCCATATTCCAGCTGAACTCCGTTTCCAAAGGCACAAAGAAGAGTGTGCTTATTCAGATTTTGAATCTTTTTGGTACCTTTTGGTTAATGACATAGCCTCCTGAAATTCTGGATGTCTTCAAAGTCAGTTTTGCTTCTTTATCCTGAAAATCAGATTTACAATGCTGAAGGCATTTCTTGGGCCCAGTGTAGCTCACGCAATCTCTGCTACCCATAAGCCTTGATGAAGATGATACAGTCCGGACTGTGAGCATGGTGCTTCATGTATATGTGCTGCCAGTAACAAGAATTTTTTTGTTTTGTTTTGTTTTGTTTTGATAAGGCATAAAAGAAACTCATTCCTTGACATCAACTGTAATTCCATCATTCCATGTCTGCGGATACAGACAATAAAAAAAATGTTGTGTAGTCAGTACTAATTACTGACATTATAAGCATTCTCAAATGCAATAAAAATGCTGGTTGTTCACGCTGGTAGTAAAAGTTGCCACAGCCTAAGTTTGTTTCCCTTTCTG